CCGGCTCCATTTGAGGTGAGTGAACGTGTGTGTGCACGCGCGCGTGTGCAGCCGCGATCAGCTGTGCGTCCCTGGGTGGCCGTCCGGGATCCTGACCCGCGAGTGTGTAGCCGCGCCCCCACCCCCCGCGGCGGGCACTGCGCGTGCGCGCTCCGGCGGCGGGACCCACCCGCGCGCCCGCCATCGCCCCTTTAAGAGCTGCGCCCGCGGGCGGCGTAGAGGCAGCGGGCGGGGGCGCGCGCGGCGGGAGGAGGGGAGCGCGCGTTTCCCGGAACAGCCCGCGCGGAGGAAAGGGAGGAAAAAAAGCCACCCTGCGGCCGGGGCCGGAGCTGGAGCCGCCGCTGCCGCCGCCGCCGCGGCCGTCTGGAGCTCCCCCGCGCGGACGATGCCTGCCGTGCCCGCCTGGGGCTCGGGGCGGTGAGGCCCGGGGCGCGGGGTAGCTATGGCGACGGCAAGCGCGGCCCGCGGCGCCGCCTGACAGGTGTGGGCCCCGGCGGCGGCGGCGTGGAGCAGCATGTACGCCAAGGGGGGCAAGGGTTCGGCCGTGCCCTCCGACAGCCAGGCCCGCGAGAAGTGAGTGCGGGGCCGGGGGCGGGGCTCGGCGTCCGCGCTCTTCCGTGGGCTCCGGCGCGGGCGGGCACCGCGCGGGGCACGTGGGCGCGGGCGGCGGGGAGCGCGAGCCTGAGCGCGCTCGAGGGGTCGCGAGATTGGCGGGGGCGCGCGACCCCCGAGGGGCACGAGATTGGCGGGGGGCGCGCGAGACCCTGAGGGGTCGCCGGAGTTGAGGGTTGGCGGGCGACCCGAGGGGCGCTAGACGGGAGTGGACGGGCGAGACCGGAGCGGCTCCAGGGGTCGCGAGATTGGCGGGGGCGCGCGAAACCCGAGGGCGCGAGATTTGAGGGGGCGCGCGAGATCCCCGAGCGGGTCTCGGGGGTCGCGAGGCCTCCTCGAGACGTGGGTGCGCGAGGCTGCGGACGCATGGGGATCGAGGTCAGCGAAGTTTTCCGGGACGAACAAGAGTGTCGGCTCGGGGACCCCAGTCGCCTGGGGTAGAGCTGGAGAGCGGCTGGAGGGGCGCGCCGCCACCTGTCTGCCCTGGCCCCAGCAGCTGTGTGGGGCCCCTGGGGAAGCCGCACGGTTCACAGTCCAGGGGCGGGTGGGGACGACGGAGCCGCTCTCTTGATACCACTGAAGAGTGCATACTGAGGGCCCCTTTTGTTCTGGGCGTGGCTCCAGGCCGTGGGTACCAGGCGCTCTGAAGCTGGTAGGGGCAGGTTCCACCGTGCGGATGGAGGAAGGGTCGTGGTGGGGCTGAGGTCTCTCGGGGTGGGGAGTCAGCCGAGTGTGCTCTCCGGGTGGAAAGCATTTGAAAGGTGCTTGGAGCAGTGACCGTCCCGCAGGAAGGGCACGGGGCAGTTTGCAGTGTTGTTAAAAGTGCCCAGAGGCCGGGCGCGGTGGCTCACGCCTGTAATCCCAGCACTTTGGGAGGCCGAGGCGGTCGGATCACGAGGCCAAGAGATCGAGACAATCCTGGCCAACATGGTGAAACCCCGTCTCTACTAAAAATACAAAAATTAGCTGGGCGTGGGCGCCTGTAGTCCCAACTACTCGGGAGGCTGAGGCAGGAGAATCCCTTGAACCCGTGGCGCAGAGGTTGCAGTGAGCCGAGATCACGCCACTGCACTCCAGCCTGGCGACAGAGCCAGATTCCATCTCAAAAAAAAAAAACAAAAAACAAAAAAACAGTGCCCAGGAGGAGGGGAGTCTTGTCATAGCTGATGGGGGACTTCCAGGATCCTTGAAGTTGAGCCACCTGGAGTGGCCCGTGGTGTGGAACTGGCCACCCAAGCAGAGAGGAGGCTGGGTCAGCAGGGAGGGGTCCCATGAGGACCTGCCTTGAGGGCCAGGCCAGGAGTGAGGACTTGAATGTCTGGGTGCTGGAGAGGAGCCCTGGACGTTGGCTGAGTGTCCCCCATCCTGCCTCTTCTGCCTAGGCTGACTTGGGATGCCCCACCCCTCCACAAAGATGCCTGTCCCCTCTGCCCAGCCTCTGGGTCATTTTGGAGAAGAGGCTCTTCTGGCTAGAAGGTGGTAGGCAAATGACTGCACTGTCAGGCCTCCCTTGCCTGTGTGCAGTTAGGAAGATGAGCTCCATTTCCAAGCACCCTTAAGCCCAAAGACTTTTTGAAACTGGCCTCTGGCTCCTGCTCAGGTCGGAAGCAGGAGGTGTCTGCCATGGTCACCCCTGGACCCCTGGTCTGTCTCCTGTGTGTCTCCAGGCAGCTGCTGGCTCTGGAGGCATCCACCCACCCAGTGGGAATCGGGATCGTTCACTGATTCAGCATATCTGCCCTGGGTGTCCCTGGGTGTGGCAGTCGGGAAGGCAGGCTCCGGTCGGGATGGCAGGGTCGGTGGCCCTGAAGAAGCCCCCACCCCAGCAGGGAGGCAGGTATCCAGTTAGCAGGAGAAAGCAAAGTGGATGATAGATAGCGAAGGGTGAGGGGATGTCAGGTGGAGGGCACAGCAAGTGCAAAGGCCCTGATATGGGACCAGGAAAAGGAGCTGGGGCTGGGCCCAGGTGGAGGAAGAGGCAGCCTGCAAGAGTGCCAGATGGGCCCCAGTGGGTTGTGTGTGCAGAAGTGCGCTCTGGCTCCCAGGTGGAGTGGGGCTTATAGGGGTCAGGAACAGAGGCTGGGAGGCCCTGGGGATGTGGACACAGTTGTCTGAAAGAGAGCTGGGGAGGCCGGGCGTGGTGGCTCACGCCTATAATCATCCTAGCACTTTGGGAGGCCAAGGTGGGTGGATCATTTGAGGTCAGGAGTTCGAGACCAGCCTGGCCAACATGATGAAACCCTGTCTCTACTAAAAATACAAAAATTAGCCGGGCATGGTGGCGGGTGCCTGTAATCCCAGCTACTCTGGAGGCTGAGGTGAAAGGATCGCTTGAACCTAGGAGGTAGAGGTTGCAGTGAGCTGAGATCGTGCCACTGCCCTCCAGCCTGGGTGACAGGGCGAGACTCCATCTCAAAAAGAACAAAAAAGAAAAACAGTGAAAGAGAGCTGGTGGCAGCCTGGACCCAAGTAAGAAGGAAGAGATTTCATAGGTTTGAGCCGGGGGTGGTAGGGTGAGGGGGTTAGCTGCATTCCTGGCCCCCTTCCCATACTGTCCTCCCACTCCCCAACCTGCCCAGCAGAGGTGCTTTGGGGACACTGGCCTCGGGACTCAAGGCTCTCGGAAGTCCCTCAGCTGCCAGTGGGGAGGCTGCAGGGCCCATCTTTGGTCAGAGCCAGCCTGCATGCTTCCATTTCACGGAGAGGGTCTCGTATAAGTGTTGGTTTGGAGGTGAGGTTCCTCTATGAAAGAAAGCCTGGAAAACGCCAGATGGCCGCATGCACCCATTTCAACGAAAGGGACACCAGGGCCCTGGAGAGGAAGCCACCTGATGAGAACTCAGCTTCTCTGGCACAGATGAGCTCTCAGAGGCAGCCCCAGGCCTCAGTTTCCTCATGTGAAATGTGGACGACCCATCTTTCAGGATCTTTGCAAGGACTGGGTGGGAGCCCGTAGGCAGAGCACCTGCCGGGGCAGCCACGCGGCTCTCAGGAAGTATCTGCCTCGGGCAAGCCACTTCCTGCCTCTGGGCCTCGGTTTCCTTCTCTGTGAAATGGGGTGAAGAGGTTACACTGCTCCAAACCTTGACTCTCCAGCACTGCACTTTTCTTCCTGCAATGAGCCTCATGCCTCCTAAAAATGAGGCGCTGCATATCCTTCCTTCTCTCTCTGGCCCCAATCCTGAGCCCCTTCTGGCTGCCCTTGGAGCCTACAGGCCTTCCCGGCTTACACTAGGTCTCGGCCAGCTGGCTCCAGAAAGGGACCGAGCACCTGGTGGGTGCCTGCCCTCGGGGGCTCGCAGCAGATGGCAGTGACTGTGGAGTGCAGGGGCAGCAGAGTGGGCTGAGGGAGGCTGGGGTCTGAGTGGGCCACTTGCAAGAAGAGGGGCATGTGTATATCCTTCAGCACTCAAGTGTTGCCAGGCAGGTTGAGAAGAGGTCCATGAATCACAGCCATGGTTGGTGTTGCCTGGCAGCTCGTGGGTTTCTCCCGGGCTTGATTTTGAGCCGGCACATGGATGTCGGTGGCTTGTTCATCAGCCTGGCAGGTAAGCCAGGGATGGGATTCACGATTGGACGTTCTGAGCTCCCTGGGCCGCCTCGCCCCCACAGGTTGGCGCTGTACGTTTATGAGTACCTGCTGCACATCGGTGCCCAGAAGTCAGCCCAGACCTTCCTGTCTGAGGTAAGCCACCACCTCCAGGCTGGCCCTCCCTCGCCACCCCCTCACCACCTTCCTTTCCCTGCAGATCCGATGGGAGAAGAACATCACGCTGGGGGAGCCCCCTGGGTTCCTGCACTCCTGGTGGTGGTACGGGCTGGGCTGCTGTGGGTGGGCTGTGGGTGGAGCAACCATCTTCCCCTTTGGCCCACAGCGTCTTCTGGGACCTGTACTGCGCGGCGCCTGACAGAAGAGAGGCCTGCGAGCACTCCGGCGAGGCCAAGGCCTTCCAGGACTATGTGAGTCCTGGCCCCAGGGACTCAGGGGCTCCCCTGGCCCTCTGGGTTTCCCGCACCCTTACAGAGTGCTGCAGCCGCCCCCAGCCCCGTTATGGGGAGTATGGCCCCAGGTGACACAATGGCCGCAGGCTCCATGGCGGCTGGCTTCTTCCAGGTATGGCCCCGGCTGGAGTCCACTGGCCCCCATCCCCCCCACCCACCTGGTTCTGTCCTCCTAGGGCCCCCCCGGCTCCCAGCCGTCCCCCCACAACCCCAACGCCCCCATGATGGGGCCTCACGGTCAGGTAAGGAGCTGTGGTGCCTGCCCCTCACACACGGAAGGTGCTGATCCCCGCCCACCTCTTCCAGCCCTTCATGTCACCGCGCTTCCCAGGGGGCCCCCGGCCCACCCTGCGGATGCCGAGTCAGGTGAGAAAGGGATGAGGGGAGGGCGGGCAGGACCACACTCAGTGCCGCCGCACCCCCTCCGCAGCCTCCCGCAGGCCTCCCTGGCTCCCAGCCCCTCCTCCCTGGCGCCATGGAGCCCTCCCCACGAGCCCAGGGTGAGTAGGGAAGCTCCAGCCCCTATCCCGCCGTCCAAGTCCCCTTCCTTCTGCCCCACCCCAGGGCATCCGAGCATGGGCGGCCCAATGCAGAGGGTGACGCCTCCTCGTGGCATGGCCAGCGTGGGGCCCCAGGTAAGAGTGGAGCCCTGGTGGGTGGGGCCTTCGTCTACCCCTCACAGCCCCTTTGCCTCCGCAGAGCTATGGAGGTGGCATGCGACCCCCACCCAACTCCCTCGCCGGCCCAGGCCTGCCTGCCATGAACATGTAAGACCCTGGGGGATCCTAGGAGTGTGCAGCCCCAGAGTCTGTCATCCGCGGTCTCTTCCAGGGGCCCAGGAGTTCGTGGCCCGTGGGCCAGCCCCAGTGGAAACTCGGTGAGCCTATGGCTGGGTGGGCAGGCTTGGGGGGCTGACTGCTCACAGCTGCCCTTGTCCCCAGATCCCCTACTCCTCCTCATCCCCCGGCAGCTACACCGTAAGTCTGAGCAAAGCTGGGTCACCCCTGGGCATTTCTCACGGTTCCTGTCTCTTGTGTGCAGGGACCCCCAGGAGGAGGTGGGCCCCCTGGAACACCCATCATGCCTAGCCCTGGAGGTATGGCCTAGTAAGAGGTGGGGGTGTGCTAGGTCACACCTGGCACCCTTCTGGTCTCCCCCAGATTCCACCAACTCCAGCGAAAACATGTACACTATCATGAACCCCATCGGGCAGGGCGCCGGCAGGGCTAATGTGAGTGGGGGCTTGCAGGGGTGCTTCTCGAGGCCCGAGTCCCACGCTGTCCCCATGCCCGCAGTTCCCGCTCGGCCCTGGCCCGGAGGGCCCCATGGCCGCCATGAGCGCGATGGAGCCTCACCACGTGAACGGATCCCTGGGTGAGTGGGCGTCCCTGCTCCCGCCCACGTTGGAGCCGGTGCCCGTGTCTGTCCGTGTCTGTAGGCTCGGGCGACATGGACGGGTTGCCGAAGGTAAGGAGGCTGCGCTCTTGCCGGGGGTGGGAGGGAGTTGCGAGCCGACGGCGGCCGCCCCCAGAGTTCCCCCGGCGCCGTGGCCGGCCTGAGCAACGCCCCGGGCACCCCGCGGGACGACGGCGAGATGGCGGCCGCCGGGACCTTCCTGCACCCGTTCCCGAGCGAAAGCGTAAGCGACTGCGTCGACTCCCCCCCCGCGGCGGCGTCGGGCCGGAGGGGCTGGCGGGCAGGCCCCGGCGGGGCGGCCGGGGGGCCAGAGCAAGACCGTGACCGCGGCGGGCCAGGTGGGGGGGCGGCCGCGGCATCCTTTCCCTCTCCCCTGCGCGCTGCCCCCTCCTCTCTCCGCAGTACTCGCCAGGGATGACCATGAGCGTGTGATGGGGCGGCAGCCCCGGGCCTCTCTGCGGGCCTAGGCTTCTGCCCAGCGCCCCTGCTCAGGGCGAGGGGCTGAGGTCACACCTCGGGCACCTGGACTCCTGGCCAATCAAGGCTTGCCCAGCTGGGAGGCCCCACACGAAAGACTCTTACCATTTTATTAAAAACGCAAGGACCTCAGAGACGTTCTTTTCTGTATGGACCCTTCCTGCCATTTGTATTTTGTCCCAGAGAGAAAGGCTCTTTGGGGGGCCCCTCTCCCCAGGACGTCAGGGGGTGGGGCCCATAAATAAATGGAAGCTGGTTTTGGTTTTTGGTAGCTTGTCTCAGATTCCCTCTTTGGCCTTCTGC